GTTTATTCAAGATGCCTCAGGGCCTAAATGAGGGATGGACTGATTCACACTTGCTGTGATCTCAGCCTGGACCAAAGCTACAGAAGGGTCCTCGTGGGTGGCTGAGGACTTTCACCAGGCGGGCCCCGGGAGGAGGAAGGGACCCCAGAGTCCTCAGGAGGGGAGGGCAGGCTTAGGAAAAAAAAAAAAAAAATCCTACCATCTTCACGTTTGTTCTGTCAAATTTAAAAGAGACTTTAAAAACGTTCATGTAAGTTTCCCTGGCTTCTCCCTGGGTACACACGTATCCTTTTTACTTTCCCCAACTCAGTTCTGTGGTGCGTGGGAGGCGCTGCAACAGAGTCTCGGTCCGGACTGGAGCCCCGGCGAGGGCCGACCCCGTTCCCCACGCAGCTTTCCCTCGCGAGGTTTCGCACTTTCCAGCGCGGTTCCTTCCCGCAGCCCTCCCGGCTCCCGCGTGGGACGCAGAGAGAGGTTGGGCGCCGCGCTGGCCCGGGAGTGGCTTACGCCTGACGTAGCCCCGCTGGAGGCCGTGGCACGCCCGCCCTGGCGTCAACTCCCGCGCCCCGGGTGAGGGTGGGTGGCCGCGCCTGGGTCCCGGACGCCGCGGGCGCTGAAGGCCTCGGGAGGGCGCGGGGCGGCGGCCGCGGGCGTGCGGTCCTACGGGCTGCAGGGGGCGCTGTGCGCGTCCTCAAGCTCGGCCGCCGAGCGCAGCTCTTTTTTAAAGGGCCAGCGGGGCACGTGGCTCGGGACGCAGTTCGCTGCCGCCCGGCAGTAGCTCTCAGGTTAGGCGGGTCCCGCTCCGCTTCCGCCGTCGCTGCCGCGCCGCCCCGGGCCCGACAGGCCGGGTCCAGGGACTGCAACCCAGCGAGGGACGCGGGCAGCCATGGCCGAAGCGGCGCCTGCCCGGGTAAGCGCCCTCGGCCCCGCGGACGCCCGGAAGGCCCAGGCCGCCGCCGCGTGAGCCCGCGCGAGGGACTCTGGCCGCGCGAGGCCGCGGGGTGAGAGGGCCTTGCGCGCAGCCTCCGCGCTCGTTGCCCCCGGCCCATCGCCCAGCCCGCGTCGAAGGCATTGACCGGGCGGCCCAAATGCCAGGCCCGGCGGGCGGGGCCCCGACGTCAGCGGCTGACGATCCGGCCCATCTGCGGCCTCAGCCAGGCCGGGCCCCAGAGTCACGCTCGGCGACGAGGAGGCCGCGCCTTAGGAGTATTGTCCCATTTGAGGCCTCGCGGCCCCCCCTACAGCAGGCTGGGCGGGCAGGGGCCGCCAGCCCCACGGGACAGTAGCGGAGGCTGAGATGGGAAGGGACAGGCCCAGGGTCACGCATCTATTAGAGGCGGGAGCCTCACGCCGGGGCAGGGATTTTGGAATTAGACACTTTAAAACGCCTCATATTCTACTTTTGCCAAAGAGAAAGATTGTGTCGTTTACAAGAGAGATAGTAGATTTTTTTAAAAAAGATTACTGTAGCAGATTTTATTTAATTTTTTTTTTTGAGAGGGAGTCTCGCTCTGTTGCGCATGCTGGATGGAGTGCAGTGGCACGATCTCGGCTCACTGCAAGCTCCGCCTCCCGGCTTCAAGGGATTCTCCTGCCTCAGCCTCCCAAGTAGCTGGGACTACAGGCGCCTGCTACCACGCCTGGCTAATTTTTCTATTTTTGGTAGAGACTGGGTTTCACTATGTTGGCCAGGCTGGTCTCGAACCCCTGACCTCGTGATCTGCCCGCCCCGGCCTCCCAAAGTGCTGGGATTACAGACGAGAGCTACCGCGCCCGGCCATTTTAAAATTTTTTAATTAAAAAAGTATATATATATACGTGTGTGTGTGTGTGTGTGTGTGTGTGTGTGTGTGTGTGTATATATATATATATATATATTTTTTTTTTAGACACAGTCTCACTCTCACCCAGGGTGGAGTGTAGTGGCGGGATCTCATCTCACTGCAACCTCTGCCTCTGCCTCCCGGGTTCAAGGTATTCTCCTGCCTCAGCCTCCCAATCCCAAGTAGCTGGGATTACAGGCGCAGGTGCCTGTCTCATTTATATCTATCTATCTATCTGTCCAGATACATATCTATATGAATAAGTTTATTCATAAGAATACACTATAAGTATTCCTATACAGAATTTTTCTCCTGGAGAAGGAAGAATCACATCAGTTTTTTTGGCATCTTCATCTATATAAGTTAGGCCAGTTTAGCAGATTTTAGAATCTTGGTTTGATATAGTGCAGTATGTCCAATTGGGAGATTATAATCCTTTGGCCATTTTTGACATACTGGAAAACGCTTGTAAAGGCTCAATAGATGATACCTACTATTATTAATACACCTCAGTGAAGGTTTTGAAACCTTGATTTTTCTGGATACTTTTATTAAAGTATAACTTCCTCTCCCTCCTCTTAGTGAGTGTGCTGAGCTTCTTTTTGGGTTCCCTGAGTGCAAGGGAGAGAAAAAGCGTTGAGGATTCTGCAGGTTTATAGTCCTGTTCCCTGGGAAGAGGGGGCCCTAGAAGGTGACATCATCCACTCCCCCTAGCCTGGGGCTCACTGCTTCACTACCTTTCAGATCACTCCTGTCCACCTGCTCCTCCCTTCTTGCAGCACTTGAGATCCCAAAAAACTCCCCAAAAGGGACAGATTTGCCCTGGACTCTTGTTAGCCCATCCTATCACACTGTTGTTGTTTATAAGTATTCCTATACAGAATTTTTCTCCTGGAGAAGGAAGAACCACATCAGTTTTTTCTTCATCTTCACTGTACATTTACTATGATAGGTGTTCAGTAATTGTTATTGAATGAATGAAGCAATTATAGATTACTAGTGCTAAGGGGGAGGGGCAGTGAAAATCTCTAGGATGCGTTGTCTATGCTAGAATCTTAAAAACGAGAGAGACTCAGGCATACAGAGGATGCATATTGAGAGCTGATGTGAAGTTGGAGGAGGGCCGGGTGGGTCCTCGGAATCCACAGGAGGCTGGCATGGCTGGAGCACGACAGGAACTGGATGGCTCAAGGTCAAGAGAGGTCGGCTGGGCCATGAAGAAGTCTAGATCTTATGCCAGGTACACTGGGAAGCTATTGAAGAGTTTTAAGCATAACATCTCTCTTTTCTCTTCTTGTGAGCAGGACCCCGAGACAGACAAGCACACAGAGGACCAGAGTCCTTCGACACCCTTGCCCCAGCCAGCTGCTGAGAAGAACTCGTACCTCTACTCCACGGAAATCACACTGTGGACGGTGGTGGCCGCCATTCAGGCCTTGGAGAAGAAGGTGGATTCCTGCCTGACCCGCTTGCTGACTCTGGAGGGGCGCACGGGGACAGCCGAGAAGAAGCTGGCCGACTGCGAGAAGACAGCTGTGGAGTTCGGGAACCAGCTGGAGGGCAAGTGGGCCGTGCTGGGGACCTTGCTGCAGGAGTACGGGCTGCTGCAGAGGCGGCTGGAGAATGTGGAGAACTTGCTGCGCAACAGGAACTTCTGGATCTTGCGGCTGCCCCCGGGCAGCAAGGGGGAGGCCCCCAAGGTAGCACCGGGACACCCTGGGGTGGGGGAGCTTGGGTGAGTGAGTGCGACACTTATGGTTCCAGGTGCCCGTGACCTTCGATGATGTGGCCGTGTATTTCTCTGAGCTGGAGTGGGGCAAGCTGGAGGACTGGCAGAAGGAGCTCTACAAGCACGTGATGAGGGGCAACTACGAGACGCTGGTCTCCCTGGGTAAGGCCACGGAGGGAGGATCTGGGCCTCTGCAGCTCTTCCTCATTTCTTGTTCTGTGCACAGATTATGCAATCTCCAAACCAGACATCCTCACCCGGATAGAGAGGGGAGAGGAGCCTTGTCTTGACCGGTGGGGCCAGGAGAAGGGGAATGAAGTAGAGGTGGGACGTCCAAGGATGATGGGCACTGGTAAGTATAGGAGCCAGATGTGGTTGGGGGGCTGTGCTCAATGTCACTGATTTACATTCTCCAGGCCTCCCTCCGTATCCAGAGCACCTCACCAGCCCACTTAGCCCTGCCCAGGAGGAGCTGAAAGAAGGGCAGGCCCCCAAGCAGCAGCAGGACTCAGAGGCGAGAGTGGCCCCAGCCGGGCCAGAAGCAGGTGAGTGAGGACAGTGAGGCGGCAGGATGAACCACTTGGAAACCAACATAGACTCCTTTGCCAGGTGGTGGTGTGGCCATCAAGACAGAGGCACAGTCTGAAGACGAGATGACGCCTGAGCGGCTCTTTCTGGGGGTGTCCCGAGGCCAGACCGAGTGTAGAATCCCCCGAGGGCCCAGGAACAGGCCTGGGGGCCCCAGCCGTCATCAGGCCCAGGGCATGCCCAGGGTGCGGGCAGGGGAGCCACGGCCACCGGGGGCCAGTGGGGAGACGCCCCGAGTCCTCTCCCGCAGGCGGCAGCGGGCATTCCCCTGCCCCGACTGCGGGCAGAGCTTCCGCCTGAAGATCAATCTGACGATTCATCAGCGGACCCATGTGGAGGAGGGGCGGCAGGAGGCCCCCGGCCGCTCGCCCACCAGCTGCGGGGACAGCCAGGCCATGCTGGAGCCGGGGGAGGTGGTGGTACCCGGCCCTGTCATCCGCTGGCTCCCCGAGGAGCCTGAGGGTCGCCGCTCCGTGGCAGGGGGCCGTGCCTTGGTGGGGCGGCGGCCTGCAGCCAGCAAGATGTACCACTGCAGCGAGTGCCTGCGCTTCTTCCAGCAGCGCAAGAGCCTGCTGCTGCACCAGCGCCTGCACACCGGCAATGGCCAGGGCTGGCCCGCCTGCCCCTACTGCGGCAAGGCCTTCCGCCGGCCCTCGGACCTCTTCCGGCACCAGCGCATCCACACCGGTGAGCGGCCCTACCAGTGCCCCCAGTGTGGCCGGACCTTCAACCGCAACCACCACCTGGCCGTGCACATGCAGACCCACGCCCGAGGCCAGGTGGGCCCACACTTCCCTGCCGCCCCCGCCCGCCACGGGAGCCTGCCCCTGCCCTGGCCCAGCCGGAAGGAGGAGGGCTGACCTGGCAGGAGCCCACAGAGGACCCCTGGCGGGGTCTCTCCCCTGTGCCTGACGCAGGTTCTTCCTTTTCCTGGGATGGAGAGAGGTTTGTTGTTTTTACCCATTCAAATGGGAAGCTAGCTGCCCTTCTGGTGACATTGTGTGTGACCGGGTGCTTTCTGTTTCCTGTTTGCACTCTTCGCTGCCTTTTCTGCATTCCTGACTTCTAAAAGATGCCTTAAGGCTTAAGGGATGCCATATTTTTGATAAGGCCTCTGGTAGGTACCACAGCCAAGAGGACCAGAGATCATGGCCCTTCCAGTATGGGGGCGATAGAGACATCGGGGACCTGGGATTTTTGTTTTGTGCAGAGATCTCCTGCCTGCTGTCACCATGAGAAACAGTGGAGTGGAGTGGATGGATGGCCTGACTTGAAGAAAGGGCCCTGGAAAGTTTTCTACTTTGCTATTTTGAAATTTTTTTCCCTTCTTATAGAGACTTTGAAATACTTTTGTAAATGTGTGTAGTTGTTAATGGAACTTTGCCTTTTGCAAAGTCGGAAAGAGTCGGCTTTTCCATGTGAGGCTCGCAGAGCTGAAAGGGGAGCTACGTCCACCAGCCTGTGGGTCTTTTGGTTTTTTTTTTGTTGTTGTTGTTGTTTTTTTAAGATGGAGTTTCACTCTTGTTGCCCAGGCTGGAGTGCAATGGTACAATCTCCGCTCACTGCAACCTCCGCCTCTCGGGTTCAGGTGATTCTCCTGCCTCAGCCTCCTGAGTAGCTGGGATTACAGGCGCCCACCACCACTCCCGGCTAATTTTTGTATTTTTAGTAGAGACAGGGTTTCATCATGTTGTCCAGACTGGTCTCGAACTCCTGATGTTAGGTGACCCGCACACCTCGGCCTCCTGAAGTGCTGGGATTACAGGCGTGAGCCACCACTCTTGGCCCAGCCTGTGGGTTTTGATGGGGATGTCTTGGCTGCTGTCTTGGAGGCACAGTGTCTCCCCATGTGTGTGTTTCTTGGCCCAGAGTGACTCCCAGTATTCCTAGTCCTTCCCCACAGGATAGTCACATCCATTATTTACTTTTGTTGTCAGCTGGGAGGGGAAACTGAAGCCTGGACACGTCTCCCCAAGGGCTCAGTGTTCATGGGTGTGTAAGATCCATTGACTGGACCCCAGAAAGCACCCTGAGGGGCAGTGCAGAGAGAGCCCAGGAAGCCCCTCCACTAGAGGAGGCCCTTGGTCTGGCTGAGGACCACGTCCACCCTGGGCCTCCAGGCCTGCTTTTCACATTAAAGGCGGGGCAGTCTCCTCTCAAAGGAGTTCTCCCTTGAGCACTTTGGGCTCTGGGGCAGAGTTGGGCTAGGAGATCTGGGTGAATCCTTTAGTCACAGCTAGTCTCATGTTCCTCTTCTGTCAAAGGGGTCATGGCCCCAGTGTGTCCTACCTCAGAGTTGTCAGGGTCAAAGTAACAGGCACTGGGACAAATATGAAGCCTAGCTTTGTGCTTCCTTTCAAATTCAGGGCCTCCTTTCTACTCCATTCCAGCCTTTTTTTCCTGTCAGAATCCCTCAGGAAGGACCTTTATCTTCTGGAGTGAGTGGCAGTTCCACTGGGTTCAGTGAAAGAGTCGCCCATGGGGCTCTGTTCCCCAGGAGTCCTTTGTATTTTGGTGAACAAATTCTTACCAAAGCATGAGATTCGGACTGTAGAAGTTCAGACTGCCTCAGTTCAGACTGCCTCATGGGGCAGTCTGGAGGTCAGCTGGCTTCTGGTGTCTCTCATCACACCACTGCGGACGCTGTCTGTAGAGCAGCCTTGGTGTGGGTGACTCTGAAGCTGGAGTGATGGGACCCCAGCTATCCTTGTTTTTTACCGCCTTGTCTGGCACTGTGACCACGCTTCAGGGCTGCTTCTGGGGGTCTTGGTCCCTGGATGTGCCATTTCCTTGCCCTTCTGACCCTCACACTTCTTCCAAAGTCTTGAGCAGAGTTGGGGGCCAATGGTAGCATTGCTGTCATCTCTGGGAGGAGAGTGAGTATACAAGTCAGTGACAGTTCAGCCAGGCTCCCTTGGGTTTGGGAAGAGGCACTGCCCTTCTGTGCTGTGGATCCTGCTTGTCTGCTCTGGAGTCCCCCCACCCTTGCCAGGAGCTTCACAAACCAGAGACGGGCTGTCAGCAAGAGCTCAGACAGGATGTGGTGCAAGTGCAGGTGCACGAGTTTAACCCTCAGCTGCAGGAGCTAGTCTCAGGTGTTCTGGGGATGCCTCAGGCTAAGAATTTTGCCGACTTTCTGGGCTTGGTTGGCTAATGCCAAATGCCCCTGCTTAAATATCACAAGGTGCTGATTCTCCTTTTTTCTTTTTTTCATACCAATGTGCTCAAACTTTGAGCTAGGTCTTGTGAGTTTGCCTAGCACTCAGACCTGTTTAAGTAACGTTCTTTACATTGAAACAAGTCAACCGAAGCTTTGTGGTGCAGGAGCTGAGGGTGCCCCAGACTCAGTGGGAGCCCTGGTTGGGCCCCAAACTCTCCCAGCAGGGTCCTCGGTTTCCTCATTTGTGAAATAAATGAGTGGGCCACGACGTTAATAAGCCCAAGAGAACTGTGAAGGTGGTAGTCCCTTGCCCTAATTGGTGCTCAATAAAGTTGTTGGCATAAACGAGTGCGTGCGCTTGATCTGGTTTCTGCTCTCTGGGA